TGTATTTTTTGTTCTTTTCTTGTTTTTTTGTTTTTAATTTATAACAGTCCCACTCACCTCTATTTATTCATTTTTGGGAAAACCCGACCTCCCACACCCCCAAGCCATCCTGCCCGCCCCTCCAGGGACCGCCCGTCGCCGGGCTCTCCCCGCGCCCCAGTGTGTGTCCGGGCCCGGCCCGACCGTCTCCACCCGTCCGCCCGCGGCTCCAGCCGGGTTCTCATGGTGCTCAAACCCGCTCCCCTCCCCTACGTCCTGCACTTTCTCGGACCAGTCCCCCCACTCCCGACCCGACCCCAGCCCCACCTGAGGGTGAGCAACTCCTGTACTGTAGGGGAAGAAGTGGGAACTGAAATGGTATTTTGTAAAAAAAATAAATAAAATAAAAAAATTAAAGGTTTTAAAGAAAGAACTATGAGGAAAAGGAACCCCGTCCTTCCCAGCCCCGGCCAACTTTAAAAAACACAGACCTTCACCCCCACCCCCTTTTCTTTTTAAGTGTGAAACAACCCAGGGCCAGGGCCTCACTGGGGCAGGGACACCCCGGGGTGAGTTTCTCTGGGGCTTTATTTTCGTTTTGTTGGTTGTTTTTTCTCCACGCTGGGGCTGCGGAGGGGTGGGGGGTTTACAGTCCCGCACCCTCGCACTGCACTGTCTCTCTGCCCCAGGGGCAGAGGGGTCTTCCCAACCCTACCCCTATTTTCGGTGATTTTTGTGTGAGAATATTAATATTAAAAATAAACGGAGAAAAAAAATCCTGTTTCGCTAACGGCTGGTGGTAGCAGGTTGAGTACCGGGAGGGCTGCAAGACCGTGATTGATGGGGAGGACTGCGCAGACCCTGGCGAGGGTGAGCCCCTCCCCGGAGGCGCCTGTGGAATGTCCAGGGCTCTGGTCCGCTCCTCGGGATGGGGGGTGCCTAATCCTAGAGCCGCATTCCAGGATAAGGGGGGTGGGGAGAGGCTGGGCCGGGGGAGGGGCAGGAAAGAGGGCTATAAGGGCAGCGGCCCAGGCGGGCGGGATCCAGGCGGGCCATGGCGGATGTCCCCGGGGCACAGCGAGCGGTTCCTGGTGACGGCCCAGAGCCCCGGGACCCCCTGGACTGTTGGGCCTGCGCTGTTCTTGTAACAGCCCAGAATCTGCTGGTGGCTGCCTTCAATCTTCTCCTGCTGGTGCTGGTGCTAGGGACCATCTTGCTACCCGCTGTCACCATGCTGGGCTTCGGCTTCCTCTGCCACTCTCAGGTGAGCGTGCGCCCCGGGGTGTGCGTGTGAGTACCCGCCTGGGCTGTTTCCACCCCGTGCACAGTATCGCCTGGTCGGCTTGGGCCTGACGCCTCTTCTCCCACAGTTCCTGCGCTCCCAGGCACCCCCTTGCACCGCGCACCTGCGGGACCCCGGTTTCACGGCCCTACTGGTCACCGGATTCCTGCTCCTCGTGCCGCTGCTCGTGCTTGCTCTGGCCAGCTACCGCCGCCTCTGCCTGCGCCTCCGCCTAGCCGATTGCCTCGTGCCCTACAGCCGAGCCCTTTATCGGCGTCGGCGCGCCCCGCAGCCGCGGCAAATCCGGGCCTCACCAGGGTCCCAGGCCGTTCCCACATCAGGAAAGGTCTGGGTCTAATGACCCTCGAGTCAAGAACAACCCTGACGGCTGCCCTCCCTCTTATTCGGCCCAAGGACTTGAAGCCCGGCATCTTCCGACCTGCCCTGCCCCCACCCCTGCCTGAGCGGAGTCCTAGCATCCCCTTGGGAGCAGCAGCGTCAGTGGACCCAGTGCTGAGAAAAGCCCCCACATCCCGGAAAACCCACTTTCCTTTCACGACCCACATCTCAATCCTGAACATCTAGGCTGGAACCTGCACACCTCCCCCTCAGCTCCGTCGTGAATGGGACAACAATCTCGTGCCCTCGTTTTATGGTGCAGCTTCTCTAGTATTTCTGGGGCTGGGGGGCGGGGCTGGAGGGGAAGGAGTGTCCACGCATCAATAAAGATTTAACGAACTGAACGCGCTCTGCGAACAGAGGCGTGGCACAAGTA